TCCCAAAAGTGCTGGGATTACAGACATGAGCCAGTGCGCCCCACCTGTAAGCCTTTATTTAGATAGTTTCTCTCCACTTTTTACCACTTGGCATTCTTCAAGTTCTTGTTCTCACCTCTTTTCAGGAAGGAGAGGCCATCCTTCCTCCCAAACATTCTCTTCCCTTCATTTGTCTGGGTAGGCGACAAGAAAACACGATCCATGGCTCCTGCTCACACAGGGGCATCGGGCTCGTTAACTGTCAAGAACGCTGCCAAACTTGTTTCAGCACGAAGCGTAGAAAAAAAAGACAAGAACTGGATGATATTAAGTTGTCTGTCCAGGCTCACTTCCTCAATTCAAAGCTGCGCCCGAGGCAGTGTTTCTCAGGTTCCCTTCCTCTGCAAGACTCCATTCGAGTCAGACAAGACTGGAGAGTTGTTAGATGCCTCGAAGGCCAGATGGTTCTCTCAGTCCAATTCTCCTTTGTATCACCCTCACCTGGAAGGAATCCTGCCTCCCTGTGAGGAAATCTAACAACAGGGACTAAGGCTGCCAGGGATTGAGTTAAACTCAGGCGCTGGGGAAGGTGGAGGGGAGAGGCAAGGGGTGTGAGGCTGACGAGGAGGAAGGGTGTCTGTCCTCAGATCTTCTGGCTTTCATAAAACATAATGGAGGCTAAGTGGGGGCGGGAAAAGTTTTGATGGCACAGGCCGGGCTGGAGGGGAGATGCCTGGCACCTCCCTCCCACTACCTCCTGAAGGCGCTTCTGGCCGACAGGGGAGGCGGACCCGACCACAGCACTCCCGGCCAATCAGGAAGGCGCCTGGCGTTCCCTGGCGACCATTAACGCCCAGCCGTCCGCGGGGTTGGAGGAGGCGGGGCGGCTAGAGCACGAGCCCCATCGGCCAACCGCCGGGCTTCCTGGGGCGGAGAAGCTGTGCCTCTGGGAGCCGGGGCGGGGCTGTCTCCTTGGCAACTATCCTAGCCCTCGAGGAGGGAGGAGGGAGGAGGAGGATCAGGGGAGCCGAGCTGGGTGGGGGCCGGAGGAACGGGAGCGGGCGCGCGCAGGTGCCGGGGAGCGGAGTTCCTGGAGGGGGTCCCAGGCTCAAGGACCTCGGCGAGGCCAAGGGGAGTCCGTCCCGGTTCCCGAGGCGCTGCCGGAGCTGACCCGGAGGCCCGGGAGGGGAGGGAGCGAGACACCGCCCCCGCTGGCGCCGGGAAGCGTCGCTCCTTCTCGCTGACCTTGGTCTCGCTTGTCGCCTCGCCCTTGGCCACACGCACCGACGACGCGGGGCCCGGGAGATGGACAGACGGGCCTCTGGAGGGACGGAGACCTAGAACATAGGCACACACACTGCCCCGGTAGCCCCGCGGGCTCCGGGGCGTCCGGTCCTCACCCACCCCGTGGCCGGGCCCCTCCAGCCCAGGGTTAATGCCAACGAGTTTCCACCTCCAGCGGCTCCTAGAGAGGCCGCGGCGCGAGCCGGCGGGGGGACCTGGCCGCGGACGGACACTTCCTGTGCGGGGGAGGGTGGGGGGGTGCTGGGCGGCCGTTGGACAGTGCAGCCCAGCCCGGGGCCGGGGTCCAGAAGGTGGGGGCTCGGGCGGGAGCGGGGGCCGGGGGTCTCACACGATCTGGATTCTCTCATCCTGCAGGCAACATGAGTGAGAATGAGGAAGAGGAAATTTCTCAGCAAGAAGGCAGTGGGGACTATGAAGTCGAAGAGATACCATTTGGGCTTGAACCCCAGAGCCCTGGGTTTGAGCCACAAAGCCCAGAGTTTGAACCCCAAAGCCCCAGATTTGAGCCTGAAAGCCCGGGGTTTGAGTCCCGAAGCCCTGGGCTTGTGCCCCCAAGCCCTGAGTTTGCACCCAGAAGCCCTGAATCAGATTCTCAGAGCCCTGAGTTTGAATCCCAGAGCCCTAGGTATGAACCCCAAAGCCCTGGCTATGAACCTCGGAGCCCCGGGTATGAACCCCGGAGCCCTGGCTATGAATCTGAGAGCTCTAGATATGAATCCCAGAACACTGAGCTCAAAACCCAAAGCCCAGAATTTGAAGCTCAAAGTTCCAAATTCCAGGAAGGTGCGGAGATGCTTCTGAACCCCGAGGAAAAGAGTCCTTTGAATATCTCCGTAGGAGTTCACCCCCTGGACTCCTTCACTCAGGGGTTTGGGGAGCAGCCCACAGGGGACCTGCCCATAGGGCCACCTTTTGAGATGCCCACAGGGGCCCTGCTGTCTACACCGCAGTTTGAGATGCTTCAGAATCCCCTGGGTCTCACAGGAGCCCTTCGAGGTCCAGGTCGGCGGGGTGGCCGGGCCAGGGGTGGGCAGGGCCCTCGGCCTAACATCTGTGGCATCTGCGGGAAGAGCTTCGGGCGGGGCTCCACCCTGATCCAGCACCAGCGCATCCACACCGGTGAGAAGCCCTACAAATGTGAGGTCTGCAGCAAGGCCTTCTCCCAGAGCTCTGACCTCATCAAACACCAGCGCACCCACACTGGCGAGCGGCCCTACAAATGTCCCCGTTGCGGCAAGGCCTTCGCCGACAGCTCTTACCTGCTTCGCCACCAGCGCACTCACTCTGGCCAGAAGCCCTACAAGTGCCCACATTGTGGCAAGGCCTTCGGCGACAGCTCCTACCTCCTGCGACACCAGCGCACCCACAGCCACGAGCGGCCCTACAGCTGCACCGAGTGCGGCAAGTGCTATAGCCAGAACTCGTCCCTGCGCAGCCATCAGAGGGTGCACACCGGTCAGAGGCCCTTCAGCTGTGGCATCTGCGGCAAGAGCTTCTCCCAGCGGTCGGCCCTTATCCCCCATGCCCGCAGCCACGCCCGGGAGAAGCCCTTCAAGTGCCCTGAGTGCGGCAAGCGCTTTGGCCAGAGCTCGGTGCTGGCCATCCACGCCCGCACCCACCTGCCAGGCCGCACCTACAGCTGCCCCGACTGCGGCAAGACCTTCAATCGCTCCTCCACTCTCATCCAGCACCAGCGCTCCCACACGGGCGAGCGGCCCTACAGGTGCGCCGTGTGCGGCAAGGGCTTCTGCCGCTCCTCCACGCTTCTGCAGCATCACCGGGTCCACAGTGGCGAGCGGCCTTACAAGTGCGATGACTGCGGAAAGGCCTTCTCCCAGAGCTCCGACCTCATCCGCCACCAGCGGACCCACGCGGCGGGCCGGCGCTGACCTGGGGCCCCAGCAGGGGTGGGAGGTGTGGGCAGAAGATAAGGGGCCAGGGAGCTAGAGGAACCTTTAGGGAGGATAGTGGAGAAGCCGCAGGAGAATGGAGGAGCTGAGGATGCTGGAAGAAGAGAACCAGGGTGGAGGAAGTGACATGCCCTGGAGACTTGTGGGAAGTGGGTTGGAGGGAGGCCAGGCCGGCAGCGGGAGGCCCTGGGAGAAATGGAGAGAGGTCAGCGGAGGGCTGGCCTCAGCCGCGGCTCCTTGGTGGGTGCCTGGCTTGGCAACTGCTAGAGCAGGGAGGGGGGAGGGCAGGGGATTACCTAATTAGAGTGGGTTAGCTTAGATTGGTAGCTGCTGAAACTCTCGTTGAGTCAGGAGCGGGTAAAAGGTAGGTGGGGTGGGGAGTGGGGCCCCGGGGTGGGGCCTGGGCCTCTGCGTGCAAACCCCAGCCTCCCTCTTCTTCCTCAGGCTTTGGAGCCCCTGAGTTTGAGTTCAATAAAAACTTTATGTGGTAAACGAGACTTGTCCTTAAAATGTGTGCGTGCACA